GCCCAAGGCCTTGGGAACCTAGCCCTCACACTAGTGTGTCCTGGATATGGGACATGGAGTCAAAGGAGATTATTCTGGAACTTTAAGGTTAAAAGACTTCTCTGCTAGGTTTCAGACTTTCATGGGGCCTGTAGCTGCTTTCTTTTGGCTAATTTTTTTTTTCCTTTTGTAATGAAAGTATTTACTTTCATTACAGATGTGAATTACAATGTGACTGTGAATCCCATGTAATTAATTTGCTGGACCTCAATATGACACAGAATACTGTGGATTGAGTAGGGTGCCAAATCTTGTCACAAACTTAAAATGCTTATCATGTATGTTATTTTCATAATATATATAGATATCATTATATGGAAAACAAACATATACAACAAAACCCCAAATTAAAAAAAAAAATCCAATGCAAACATGGAACTCAAACCCAGAAACCCTAACTCTCAATTCAGTGCTCCTTGTATGACATCATGGAGTTAATGAGTGTCACCTATATGGCATCAGGAGATAAAGAAGGAACTGTCTAGTATTGTTGAGCCCCTGTCATGTTCCAGGATCTGTACATATATTAATGACATTTACTCCTCTCAACAATCCTGTCAGGCATATGAATCCTATTATGTAGATTAGGAATGTAAGGGCCAAAGAGGTTAAATAAATTGCCCAAAATTATATATCTGAGTTAGAATATCAGCCCGTGTCTTTCTTTTGAACAGGAGTATGACATGATAGAAAGGGGAGACTGACAAGGAACAGGAAGGCAAGAGAGGGAAGTATGAGTTCGTAGGGGTATCTTGACATTCTCTCTTTCATGAAACTTCCTGACAAAACCCTATGGCCTGAGCTTTCCAAACATTCCCCTTCCCTGTCCTCTGCCCCAGCCTTTTTTTCTCTCTTGTATCTCTTTTGGTCTCTTGAGCTTCTGCCTCAGAGACATCTCAAAGCATCAGAAGGAGGAGGGAAAAATGGGGACTGAGGGATTGAGGTACAGGATAAAGGAATCTTTCCTAGCTTGGCAGTGTTCTCTATCTATGGGAGGAAGAGAAAGTGGAATCTCTGTATCATCTTTCTTAGTCCCGATGACTCAACTTTTTTTGCATACATTTTAAATCCTCTCCTAACCAACCCAGCCATCTCAGGAGGACCTTGATGAGTCAGTGACATCTGAATAAAGTGAGTGGATTCTGTTATCTGCTGATTCCTCTAAAAAACATTTATTTTTGTATGTTTGCCTTAGCTCATTTCCAGATTAAAGAAGAGAGCAGTGGCCTCAGCTCAGTGATTAATTACATGAACTCCTTACGTGGTATTCGACCAATATAAGCCCATTAAGAGAAAGGCTGGGTTCTTGTTGTGGCCTACTGAAGACTCTCTACTCTCATCTCCTGAAGAGCAGTAAGAGAGACCAATGACATGGAGTGGCGGAACCATAGTGGGAGAGTGAGTGAGTTTGTGTTGCTGGGCTTCCCTGCTCCTGCGCCACTACAGGTACTATTGTTTGCCCTTTTGCTGCTGGCCTATGTGTTGGTGCTGACTGAGAACACACTCATCATTATGGCAATTAGGAACCATTCTACCCTCCACAAACCCATGTACTTTTTTCTAGCTAATATGTCCTTTCTGGAGATCTGGTATGTCACTGTCACTATTCCCAAGATGCTTGCTGGCTTTGTTGGATCCAAACAGGATCATGGACAGCTAATCTCCTTTGAGGGATGCATGACACAGCTCTACTTTTTCCTTGGCTTGGGCTGCACTGAGTGTGTCCTTCTCGCTGTTATGGCCTATGATCGCTATATGGCCATCTGCTATCCTCTCCACTACCCAGTCATTGTCAGTGGCCGGCTGTGTGTGCAGATGGCTGCTGGCTCTTGGGCTGGAGGTTTTGGCATCTCCATGGTCAAAGTTTTTCTTATTTCTGGCCTCTCTTACTGTGGCCCCAACATCATCAACCACTTTTTCTGTGATGTCTCTCCATTGCTCAACCTCTCATGCACTGATATGTCCACAGCAGAGCTTACAGATTTCATCCTGGCCATTTTTATTCTTCTAGGGCCACTCTCTGTCACTGGGGCCTCCTATGTGGCCATTACTGGTGCTGTGATGCACATTCCTTCGGCTGCTGGACGCTATAAGGCCTTTTCCACCTGTGCCTCTCATCTCACTGTTGTGATAATCTTCTATGCAGCCAGTATCTTCATCTATGCTCGGCCAAAGGCACTCTCAGCTTTTGACACCAACAAGTTGGTCTCTGTACTGTATGCTGTCATTGTACCATTGCTCAATCCCATCATTTACTGCCTGCGCAATCAAGAGGTCAAGAGAGCCCTATGCTGTACTCTGCACCTGTACCAGCACCAGGATCCTGACCCCAAGAAAGCTAGCAGAAATGTATAGAAGGGATGTGTGAAATCTGATAAAATGCTATTAAACTTGGGATCAATGTGTTCTATGAAGTCCAGTGGAGTTCTTAGGGCCTAAATTGGGGGCCAGAGTTTCAAAGGCATCACTATGGAACTAGGAATACTTTCTTTAACTAGTCCAAGAGGAGAGAGAGGAATAGGTTGCAAGCTAGAAAATGGATTTCTGCAGGACAGGGCCATAAAATACAGGATAGAGCTGGGTCCACTATTGTCTGTCCCTTTGTAATTTGCATAGACAAGGTTCCAATCAAGGAAGCACAGGCTTCATTACGGAAAAGCAACACAAGACTTTTTGATAAGATCTCTATTAGGTAGCAGAGGCCCAGGAGATATCATTCTAGCGTGTGTTACAAGGCAAGGAGATAAGAAACTAGGAATTTTTGTTTTGGGAACATATCACCTATCAAAACATAATGGTTTCTAGGTTTATTTTCAAATTTACTGTGGTCAGTGTCCACATTGAACTAGTGGCTGAGTGCAGTTGTTTCATCAATACTCTGTCTCCCTGATTAGACTATAAGCACCATGGTGACAGGATCAGATTTTCTTTTACATCCTTTTATTACCATGGGCAGGAACAGTATCTAGTGCATGATGGCTATGAATATGTATAATGAATGAATATAGTTTGGAACCATGTAGGCAAGGCATGTGTGTCATGCCTATATGTGGGGTTGGCAGGTGCAGGAAGTAAACCCCTCATACTTTACTAGTATGCAGAGAGATACAAATTGGCTCAGCCTTGCCAGAAAAAAATTTTGAAAATATGTATTACAAATCCTAAAAATATTGCAACCATTCTGATTCGGAAAGATTTGTGCAGATAGACACTTTTACTTATAAATACAGAAACAAGGAAAGGAAATAAGCAAAATATGCTCAACTTTCGCAAACAGGGCACTGGTCAAATAAATTGTAGCTCATATGTTACATGGAAAACTATGCAGAAATTGAAATAAAGTGATCTAAATAGAGTTAATGAAAGAAAAAATATTTCTAACTTAATAAAAATATTATGTTATATAACAGTATCAAAAATATCAGCCATATTTGCTTGTTTAAACAAGACTAGAAGGAATATGACTAAAATGCTGGCTAGATAATGCTGGACTGCTTACACCTGTAAATTGCATTCTGTGGCTAAGCATTGCCATCAATATATTTATTTAAATGCTTTTTTTCTTAGCCCATATTATATATAACTTTATTTATCTGGACAGGGAGATGGATACAGGGTATGTCAGTATGATTTTCAGAAATTTAGCTCCCTACTGTCACCCGACAACCAGAACTCTGAAGACAGTGAAGATTCTATCTCCAGATATGGATCCAACTGTTGCTCAAGATGTGGGATCTAACTTTATTGCTGTATGTTACTTAATAAAATTTACAAAAGGATATTACCAAGGATATCATGCATTATTTGCTAGCCCATACTTATTAAAAGTTTTAATATAATGTGCATATCTATTTGTGCCTAAACAGTATAAGTATCTTGTTGTAATAATTTTTTAAATGACTGGATATAAAGTTCATCAAAAATCTACTGTCGAAGTGTCCCCGTAGAAGAAGTTTCTGAAATGGGGTTGTGATCAGGGATGGGAGAGTCCTCCTCTAGGCATTGTTATTACAACTCTTTTATAAACTCTTTTATAAGTTAACTCGAGTTAATAGGAAGTAAAAGCATAATGTTGAATTTCTTCATTGTGCTTTTCTTTTATTTTCCAATGCTTTAAAACACCTCTAATTCTGATTTCAAGTATTGGAATAGGGTTTAGCACAGTATTCCTCACATACTCACCTTTCAATAAACCACGAATGAGTTTGAGTCCCATGTACTATGGTGAGATTGACACCTCTCCAGACGGGGACTGAATTTTTAGTGAACATATGACCCTCAGGACTCATATTGAAATTGAGGTCACAAAACTTTGTAAACTTTTTCATGTGAAGTATTGATTATCAGATTAAGTATCCCCCATCCTCCATTTATGTAACTGATTTTTCCCATAAACGTAGATGTAGAACTTTATTTTATCCTTGTTCCATTTGATCCTGTTTGTTTTCGACCATCTTTGTAATCTGCCGGTCTTTCAAAGTATTGCTTAGATAATATAAGTCTTTTATAATTCCCCTTTGCTAATACAGTATCTGGAGAAGCTTCTAGTCTCTTGCATCAGTACAAGAGGTGGGAGTACTGGATCTACCCGGGTTATTCAGAGTGGCCAGAGGCAACTAACAACTACAGGCAAGTGAGGATTAATATAAATGACTTCTGTGCTCCAGGTGTCTAGTGGTTTCCAATGTTGAGTAAACTCCAGATTTCTCAGTCTGCCTTTTAAGTTTCTTCACAGCACATTCTTAATTTTCCTTTTTGTCCTTATTTTAATTTTTTGTCCACTACAAACCTTGTACAGGTGAATTCTAGATTGTGATTAACAATTTTTATTTGAGACTAATAAGCCAGTGTATTTCACTGTTTGCTAAAACATCACATTGACCAGGATCAGGAAACAAAAATCCTTCTTGATAAACAGCATTTTAAAAATAACAATTGTTCTGCAGCTCTGTAAACCCTATTTCCCTTCATTAAAAAACCCTTACAGTTATGAACAAGTAAAGACTGAGAAATATCAGATCAAAGCTTGTCAAAGAGACAAGATACCTATATGGAGTACGGTATATTGGATTGGACCCTGGAACATAAAGTAATACTAACAGAAAAGATAATAAAATCTGAATAAAATGGCAAAATCTGAATAGTTTAACAGTGATGTATCAATTTTGGTTTCTTATTTTGACAAGTATGTATGCTAATGAAGGATGAATATATTAGAAGAAACAAACTGAGAGATGGGTGTGTGAAAAACTCTCTTTAGCATCTTTGCAATTTTTCTGTAAGCCTAATATTGTTCCAAAATTTAGAAGTTTATTTTAAAAAGAAACACGTTGTTAGTTTTTCCTTACCAAATATTTTAAGAGAAGTTTGATTTAT